TGGTTTCCATATCTACTCTTTCCTGTAGTGTCTGTATTTTTTGTTACTGTATGAGATTTTAAAAAGTGTTATTGAATAATATGCATACCTAAAGTGCACAGATCTCAAGTGTACATATCAGTGAATTTTCACAAGCCCAGCACACCCATAGCCAGTTTAAGAGCCACAGCACAGCTCCAAAACCCTCCTGGCACCCCTTCCTGCCTGCCTCCTCTTTCTCTTCCCTGTCCCGGCTTCGAAGGGTGTAGATTAGTTACGCCTTTTCTTGTGCTGGATCCAAAGGGAATCGTACAGCATGTATTCTTGTAGGCACAAGCATTTTAAAATCTTTCTCTCCTCACCTAAAGCTTTATTGTTTTTTTCTTCACTTTAAATTCTTTGTAAAAATTGAAGAAGCGAGGTGTTTTTATTTCCATGTAATCACAGTTGCGTATTTGAGTGTCCTAGTTCTTAGGAGACAGTCGTGCTGCTGAGAGACCATGGGGTCACCTGCCTGTCTCCAGGGGACTCTGTGTCCCCAGTCCTGTCTCCTGCATGAGGCTTCCTGTTCATCTGCTGACAGGCATTGCCTTGTTGTGTGTAGTCACAGAAGGAAGTTGACTTCCACATGTAGGGACAGTGTAAGATTATCCTGTGCAAGCAAGTCCCTGTCCCACTGACTGCTGTGACGCCCCTCAGATGCAGAGAGAGCATGCTGTCTTTTTTCTCTTGTAAGCAGGAGGATCCCAAATACAAGAAGATATTAGAAGACTCATGTATGGTGTAAGTTAGTTTGTATATAATTTGATTTTTTGTGTGTTGGGGAGGGGGTAGTATGAATTTTGTTCTCAGACCTCTTCTCCCTGATTTTCCGTGGAAATACTGAAATTTCTCTTTGGCCACTTTCTGAAAAGAGAGCTCTTCTGTGATGGCCACAGCAGGCAGGAGCGTGCAGTCTGGGAACCTGGGACTGTACAGCGAATGCAGCAGTGTATGGGAATGACCTTATCTCGGCAGCCAACAGGAAATGATGAAATGTGCTGGGAGAATTCAGCTGAGAGACAGAGGTCAGACATGCCAGCAGGGTTGGAAAGAGGCAGGTACGGAAGCTGAGCTGCAGAGTTAGCCGGCATCTGACAGAAAAATGTGAGTGTGCTGTGGAAGGCTTGCATTTCCTTTAAGGTAGACCTCTTTGAAAGTAGAATTTTCACGGAATTGTTTTCTTTCTCACTGAGTGACTGATTTAACAGAACTCTCACCTTCTATGCAAGCGCACCTAGTTTTAGAGCTCCGTGACGGCAATGTTCAATTAGTTCATTATTAACTGAGCAATGCAGAATGCTTTATCCAGGGTGCTTGGAGAAGATGTCAGAGTAAGTGTTTGATTTTCTTGGAGAATAGATTTAAACCACTATGTTATATGTTTTTCATTTATAGGTTTGTCTACAGATTTTGAGCGTTCGAAGTTGACCCCTGACTAAGTATACTTTGCTGCTCCCTCAGCCTTTGAAAAAATGTCTGTCACATATGATGATTCCGTTGGAGTAGAAGTGTCCAGCGACAGCTTCTGGGAGGTAATGCACCTGCTTTCTTCCAGTGAATGAAGCCCCCTGCCTCCCAGCTGGTTCTCTCTCCTAGGTCGGGAACTACAAGCGGACTGTGAAGCGGATCGACGATGGCCACCGCCTGTGCAGCGACCTCATGAACTGCCTGCATGAGCGGGCGCGCATCGAGAAGGCGTATGCGCAGCAGCTCACTGAGTGGGCCCGGCGCTGGAGGCAGCTCGTGGAGAAAGGTATGGGGCCCCGGCACAGGTCCTGTGGCCTGTGAGTGACCCGCAGCTTCTCTCCCCTGCACAGGGCCCCAGTACGGGACCGTGGAGAAGGCCTGGATGGCCTTCATGTCCGAGGCAGAGAGGGTGAGCGAGCTGCACCTCGAGGTGAAGGCCTCACTGATGAACGATGACTTCGAGAAGATCAAGAACTGGCAGAAGGAAGCCTTTCACAAGCAGATGATGGGCGGCTTCAAGGAGACCAAGGAAGCTGAGGACGGCTTTCGGAAGGCACAGAAGCCCTGGGCCAAGAAGCTGAAAGAGGTACATCTGTCCTGCAGGCTTCCCTGCCCGGCACATGGCATTCAGGAACTCATTCTCCCTGTAGGTAGAAGCAGCAAAGAAAGCCCACCATGCAGCGTGCAAAGAGGAGAAGCTGGCTATCTCACGAGAAGCCAACAGCAAGGCAGACCCATCCCTCAACCCTGAACAGCTCAAGAAATTGCAAGACAAAATAGAAAAGTGCAAGCAAGATGTTCTTAAGGTAAACTGTACACTTGTTTTTACACGTCGAGTAACCTCTGTCTTGTGCCTGGATTTTCCTTTAGACCAAAGAGAAGTATGAGAAGTCCCTGAAGGAACTCGACCAGGGCACACCCCAGTACATGGAGAACATGGAGCAGGTGTTTGAGCAGTGCCAGCAGTTCGAGGAGAAACGCCTTCGCTTCTTCCGGGAGGTTCTGCTGGAGGTTCAGAAGCACCTAGACCTGTCCAATGTGGCTGGGTAAGTTTCCTTTGAGCTAAAACACACACGTCTTCTAAAAGAGCCACGTTTCTCTCTGATTTAGCTACAAAGCCATTTACCATGACCTGGAGCAGAGCATCAGAGCAGCTGATGCAGTGGAGGACCTGAGGTGGTTCCGAGCCAATCACGGGCCGGGCATGGCCATGAACTGGCCGCAGTTTGAGGTAAGAGGAGGGTGTGCCCATGAGCTCATCAGCAATTCTTTGTTTTTATTTTTCATGCCACAAGGATGAAGTAAGTGTCTGCGTTCGGCTACCTCATAGAGTTTGGTTTCTCTCCCTCGGCACCTGTTGCCTAGGAGTGGTCCGCAGACCTGAATCGAACCCTCAGCCGGAGAGAGAAGAAGAAGGCCACTGACGGCGTCACCCTGACGGGCATCAACCAGACAGGCGACCAGTCTCTGCCGAGTAAGCCCAGCAGGTGAGTGGGCGCCACCTCCATCCAAAAGAGGCCTGAGGGCCCTGTGGCCTCCCCTTTCTTGCAGTGTGAGCAGCTACGAGAAGACCCAGAGCTATCCCACCGACTGGTCAGACGATGAGTCTAACAACCCCTTCTCCTCCACGGATGCCAATGGGGACTCGAATCCATTCGACGACGACGCCACCTCGGGGACGGAAGTGCGAGTCCGGGCCCTGTATGACTATGAGGGGCAGGAGCATGATGAGCTGAGCTTCAAGGCTGGTAGGTGGGCTCCCCCAGCATCCAGGGGAGGACTCATGGAGACGGCTCCCTCTTTGTCTTGCAGGGGATGAGCTGACCAAGATGGAGGACGAGGATGAGCAGGGCTGGTGCAAGGGACGCTTGGACAACGGGCAAGTTGGCCTATACCCGGCAAATTATGTGGAGGCGATCCAGTGATGAGTCGGGGACAGGCCAGCGGGGGGACGGAGGCGGCGGGCCCAGGAGCCTCAGCCAGCCACGTGGGCATCCACTCCTTTTCCTGCAAGAGATGATGGTTCCATTGCTCTTGGCTTCATGGTGTTCCTGGAAGGCAGATGAGCTGGTCATTTCGCCTGGGACTCGGCACCTTTCCGAGTGCAGCTGGAGGGATCTGAGCGCAGGAAGACGCAGAACAACAGAAATAGCCGCCCCTCCCCGCCCACTGTGCCTGTTGGCCTATCATAGATCTCTATGTTCTTGACTTTGTCTCTCCTTTCCGAGTCAATGGTGGGTTACACTGATCTTGTTCCACTGATTACTCTCTCTGACGAGTCCATCACCTGCAACTTAAATGAACAAGCTTACATCCCATTTTGAGTGAAGATTTTGAGGTTTTTAATTTAAAGGCTGTGTACAGTTATACTTTTTTATACACCTGTTCATTTCTACTTAAATTATGGCACAGATTGATGCGCACCAGTCTTGAGGAAACGATCTCCCTATTCCCTTACCCTGTTACTCAGCCACGCCGTGTGTAGGCTTAGCCTCAGGTGGCAGATGTTTGAGGAAAGGAATTATGCCAGGAAGGTGGGACCGGGTTATGGTCGGGTTTCTATTGGGAATGCTCTTTGTGCTTTTGGGCATCTGAATGGAAGCTTTACATAGAACCTTAGGTAGAACTCCCCCAAATCGCCATATTTAAAAATTATTTTCACTCTATTCTTGCTTAAAACTGTACTCTTTTGCAAATTAACAATTTTATCACTGATTCAGAGTTAAAAAGAAGACTAACTTTTCAAGCAAATGCATCTGTAAAGATGCTTTAGATTAGACTGTCATGTCTCAGTGTCTATCTGTATATATTATTTGATATTCAGAGAATCTAAAGCACTCGTCTACTGTTTTAATGAGATTTAACAGCTTTTAACAGTGAGTTTCGTTTGTAAACTGCTTGAAGTCTGTGGCATTCAGGCACACGTCTGGCTGGCCGGCTGGGTCTCCTCCCGGGCTCAGTGGGCCTGGGGCCTCTCTGACGTGGTGCCTGCTGGAGGGAGGCTCGTCGTCACCAGCTGACTGCTGGTCCGGCTTCTGACCGGCCTTTGTCCTGGCTCCGTAGCAGAACACTGTAAAAGTGCCCGCGTCTTTGCAGTAGTTGCAGATTTCAGTCGTCGTGTTACTTGTGCACAAACAGAAGCTGGGTCTTACCCGCAGCACGAGTGTCTCGGGCTGCCCGGAGTCGCCCGGGAGCAGGTGCTGCAGCCAGAGTTACGCGGGGGCCACGCGGGCCGGCGGGGGTGGGGGGAACGTGGGGGAACCTGTGTTTCACGTGACTCAGCAGTGCCCGCCGCCGTCACCAGCTATGCATTCACTCCGTTTCCAGTGAGCAGATGTCTTGCTTGGAAAGTGGACCTGTGTCTGTGTCTGTCCTGAGAACTTACCAGCAGAAATCCTCATTTCTGTGCTACGGATTTACCAAAAATTGTCAAGTCTTTTTCAGTTTAACAGTTCCTTTACATGTGTAGTATTTGAGGAAAAAAATCAATAAACAGTTGATCTCGTGCATATGGAAGTCCCTTCGCCATCATCTGTCTTCATGCCCAC